GCCCTGGCCAGGAGTGGTGGTTTATGCCTGTAATCCCGGCACTTTGGGAGGCTGAGGTGGGTGGATCACTTGAGGTCAGGAGCTTGAGACCAGCCTGGGCAACGTGGTGAAAGCCTGTCTTTACTAAAAATACAAAAATCAGCCGGGCATGGTGGCACACGCCTGTAATCCTAGCTACTTGGGCGGCTGAGGCAGGAGAATCACTTGAATTTGGGAGGCAGAGGTTGCAGTGAGCTGAGATTGGGCCACTGCACTCCATCCTGGGAACAAAGTGAGACAGTGTCTCAAAAAACAAAAAAGCCCTATCTTTGCAGGACAGGTGAGCCCCCAAATTGAGACTTAGCTTAGGAGAGTTCTTGGCTTTGCCCAAGGAAGGAATTCAAGGGTGAGCCAGTGGTGTTAGACAGCAATCTTTTATTGAATAGTGCTTCTCCTTGTGGGGCAGGGCTAACTCATGGGCAATGAATCCGGAGTCGATACCCAGTGTATGAGATGTTGGCAACTGTATTTATGCTCATCTCTAATCCCTTCTCAGCCTTTTGGCTGAGATCAAGTGTAGTATACGCATTCCTACCCACTTTCAATCACATGCAAATTAAGGGGCAGGCTAATGCAAATTAAGGGGCAGGTTAATGCAAATTAAGGAGTGGGTTTTTAGAGTTTTCTAGGAAAGAGGTAGCAACTTCCTGGTCATTGCCAAGACATTTGTACACTGTCATGGCACTGGTAGGAGTGTCTTATGTTAATGAGGGATGGGGACAGCTAGGGGGTCCTAGATCCTGTTTTGGTCAGCAGGGTTGTGCCATTCTCCTGTCTCACCAGGACTCTGGCAGCCATTTAGCTACTTTGAGCCCCAGTCTCCTATGTATGGAGTTGAGTAAAAGTTTGGGTGGTTGTGAGGATTAGCTGAGATAATGCCTGTGAGTATCCCATAAATGTTAGACTCCCACATTCCAATCCCTGTGTCCCCTGCCTCCAGAATCTTTCATTGTGACCTTAGGAGATTCTGAGAATGATTTTTCTCAGAGCAGGGCTTCCAGTAGCTGATGGTATGGTAGGAGGAGTGGAGTGGAGCTCTTGCCTTGTTACTGAGGAAATCTATTTGTTTCTAGTATTACTGGATTTTTGGGGAAAAATTTGTAGTCCTCCCCTTGAAAGGCAAAGGGGCTAGTTGTGCCATTTGCCTGCACAGGAACCATGAGGAGACATATGGTAACTTATGCCTGGCAGCTCCTGAAGAAGGAACTGGTGAGGAGGGGCAAGGGCCCTGGGAGGGAAGATTCTATTGATCTTGTTTGCTTTGTTTCCATAGGGACTGTACCAGCTCGCCATGGATATCATCATAATGATCCGAGTGTGTAAAATGTTCCGCCAAGGCCTCAGGGGATTCCGGGAATATCAAATCATTGAGACTGCTCACTGGAAGCACCCTATCTTCTCCTTCTGGGATGTAAGCAGTTGGGCTCAGCAGGATTATGAGGGCTCAAAGAAGCCCAATAAATTGCATCCCACTTCCTGGCCTAAGCTCAGAACTGAGAAAGAAGACAAAAGGAAAAGCAGATGAGAGACCCAATGGTCACTTTTATTAATGGCCATACTTCTGTTGGAGAGGGTGACTTACATCATCAACCAAGAGGTTTACCTAATACTGAACCCCAGATTTAGACAGCCTTACATGCCTAGCCACAGGCAACGCTGGACCAAGGCAGGCTCCACTGCAACAGCAGGCCTGCTGCCAAAACTCATGGCAGGGAAAGGTGGAGCAAAATATGGGCTGAGAGGGAAGGAGACAATCATGCCTAGTTTTTCTCTTTCCAAATTCATCAAAGAGTTTAAGTCACTCCTCAATGTAAAAGGAGAGAGGCCAGTAGTGTTCTACTAATACACCTCCCTCCATGTGGAAAGAAACCTTGGGAGTAGAGAGGTGGTCTCCATTTCAATGGTGATCAAAAGAGCCAGAAGCAATCCAGGAATCACAATAACCAGGGTTTTCTAAATGCCCACACGCTCTCTCTATTCGCGTCTCTACTTTCTTTCCTACACCCCTACTTCGGTGCAGGGGCATTTTCAGGGCTTTGTTCACTGCGGTGACCATGTTTCTTTTATTTTTTTGAGACGGAGTCTTGCTCTGTTGCCCAGGCTGGAGTGCAGTGGCGCGTCTTGGCTCACTGCAAGCTCCACCTCCCGGGTTCACACCATTCTCCTGCCTCAGCCTCCCTAGTAGCTGGGACTACAGGCACCCGCCACCACACCCAGCTAATTTTTTGTATTTTTAGTAGAGACGGGGTTTCACCTTGTTAGCCAGGATGGTCTTGATCTCTTGACCTCGTGATCCACCTGCCTCGGCCTCCCAAAGTGCTGGGATTACAGGCGTGAGCCACCGTGCCTGGCCTGGTGACCAGGTTTCTAGATTTCCTAGAAGGTCCCAATTTAAAATATTTTATCCCAGTGGTAGATCATGTGCCCTTCTTTAGCTCAGAAAAGTTGGTCACCCTTCTGCTAACTTGTTCTAGTTCCCCAGAGGTATCTTCATTGCTACTGGGTGTGTTGCTCAGGGCTTCAAAGTTTCCCCAGCAATCACCTGGACAAATCCTGCCCATTTTTCTGTTGTTTCAGGAATGACTAGAGCCAGTCCCCACTCCTCTGCATCTAGTGATTCACTCCAAGAAATTTCCCTAAAGGGCTTCTGACAGATAGTGGCCAAAGAAAGGGGGATACGGGGCTGGTGATGGGGGAAGGAAAGGCAGCCTTAAACTGGTTTCTGAGGGGCCAGCAGGTAATATAACTAGTGTGTATGTAGCTGAGTTTAAGATACAGCAGGCCAGCTGGAGAGGAAAGATACACCTCATCTAAAGACATTCAGATACAAATATTATATTTTAAGACCCTGTGCTGGCCAAACCAAACAAGGCTGCAGCCCTGTGGTTGGGCTGAGATGAAAAACGAATGGAGTAGAAGAACTGTAACCAAAAGACTCAGGTTAGCTCTCAGGAAGGACCTCCTGACTCTCAGGGTGGCATGTAATGGTGATGCAATGGGCCCTGGAGATCAGAGGGCTTTGGTTACCAGAAGACGTGGCCTGATGCATGGGGCAGTTGGAAGCTAAGATGCAGAGTCACTTGTTGTCAGGGGAATGTGAGGCTAAGCCTAACCACATTGGCCAGCCAGAGTGGCTTGAGCAGAGCAGAAGCCTCTCAAGGGCAGCCTATAAGGGTCATAGGGTTGTCAGGCGGAGCACTGGGCGGCTGGAGTGCAGGATCAGGTGGGGAGCCCTAGACTGCTTCAGTAGATGTGTGAATCTGGATGTTTCTGAGCACTGCCTCTTTCCTTCAGTAGTCTCCCTGAGAAGCACCACATGGCTATGCAAAGGATAAACACGTTGTGGGGGCGAGACGGGTCTGAGTCTAAGGAACAAATGACATGTGGCTTGAGGCCACACTCCAGACACGGAATTGGGTTTGCTGAAAGCCTTGAGTTGGGGTCTCAGCTAGACCACTGACTTGCTGTGTGATCCTTGGGCAAGTTCCTTCACCATCTCAGTCCTACATGGAGCTTAATAAAACCTGCTTTGTCCTGATGACTAAATGGAGTAAGGCAGGGAGGATACACTGTGCTTGGCTCATTAAAGACATTTAACAAAGGTTGGCTTCATTTGTTCCTTTCTTTTTTTTA